CGAGCGCCGCCCCTCCCGTCTGGTGCCCGGCTTTGAGGCCCACCCCGGCCCACGCAGCCGCCCCAGGTCACTCAGACCACGGTCACTCTCCAGCCCCCGGCCCAGCGCCAGGGTTAGCCGAGAACAGGAAGTACTAGGAGAGAGGGTGGGACTGCGACCCAATTTCGGAGGAACGGGCGGGGCTTAAGGTTAAGGTTGGAGCGGTGTCAGGAAACCAGGGGGCGCGGCCAAGAGGGAGGGCCAGGTCCCAACCAATGAGAAGGCAAATGGCTCCTGGCTCCTCCCTCAGAGCGCGCCAGCATCTTCCCTCAGTCAAGCGCTCTTCCCCGCCTTCCCCCAATCTGGTTCCACCCCTTCCGGATAGCCGCAGGCGCGGGGTTATCCTATTCAGCTCAAAACCTTTCTTTTTCTAGCTGGACCAGTCCGGTACGCTCCGGGCCTCACCGAGGAAGTCCCACCCTGCAGGGGAACCGACTCTGGCCGGCCCTAACCCCTCTCGAGCGAGTCCCGCCCCATCTCCGGTCTGTCCTGAAGGCAGAGGGAAGACCCTCACCCAACCCCTGCCCGCTCTCTTCTAAGAGCTGCTAGTCCTTCTCCACCCCAGGCGCTCCCTCTGGCTGCCCCTCCCACTCGCTCTGATCTCTCTCCGTCCGCTACTTGCGGTCGAGCCTTCTTGGGGGAGCCCCGCCACTGAATACCCCCTTTGCCATACTCCCACCTCTCTTACCCCAACCCTGGACTTCCAGTTGGCCCTAGCTATAAGCCCCGCCCCTCTCCGAGGGACAGCCCCCGCTCCAGTCTCCGCGGTCCCACTTACCCTAGCCCCTCCCTCGGGCAGCCCCTGGACTGTGACCCAGCCAGCACCGCCTCTCCTAGTGGCAACTGGCTGGGAATGGCTGAGGGGCTACCTACTGCTTGCGGCCTGCCAGCGGGAGGAGGGGGGCGGAAAGAAGAAAGGGGGCGGGGTTGAGGGGGGCGGGCCTGGACCTGGGGAGTGAAAGCGAAAGCCCGGGCGACTAGCCGGGAGACCAGAGATCTAGCGACTGAAGCAGCATGGCCAAGCCGTGTGGGGTGCGCCTGAGCGGGGAAGCCCGCAAACAGGTAATGGGGAATCGGAGGCCAGGAAGGGGTCATAACCAACATCCGGGTACTGCTCTCTGTGTAGGTGGAGGTCTTCAGACAGAATCTTTTCCAGGAGGTAAGTCTCTGGATTTGAGCGATTTGACCCAGTTACCAGCTTGGGCAAGTCCTTTCATTTTCAGGTCTTCAGTTTCCTCATTTGCAAGTCTTGGACCCAGTGATTTCCAAAGGCCCTTCCAGTTCCATTTGTCAGACATCTCATTGAGCATATTCTGTGATTCCCCTCCCTTGCAATGTAACCCACAGGCTGAGGAATTCCTCTACAGATTCTTGCCACAGAAAATCATATACCTGAATCAGCTCTTGCAAGTGAGTAGTGTGGGCCCCTTCTGCCCCATCCTTTGGGCAGCCCTTGACAGTGAGCTCTGTGCAGGAGGACTCCCTCAATGTGGCTGACTTGACTTCCCTCCGGGCCCCACTGGACATCCCCATCCCAGACCCTCCACCCAAGGATGATGAGGTGAGGCACTCAGGGTGCAGGACTTGGACTATTCTAAAGCTACTTTCCCCCCTTTTTGCCTTAGATGGAAACAGATAAGCAGGAGAAGAAAGAAGGTAAGAGAGATAAGAGGTGACTAGGGAAGGGGGAGAAAGGGCCTGAATCCCCTCTTTCTCACAGTCCATAAGTGTGGATTTCTCCCTGGGAATGAGAAAGTCCTGTCCCTGCTTGCCCTGGTTAAGCCAGAAGTCTGGACTCTCAAAGAGAAATGCATTCTGGTAAGCCTGGGAAATGGGGGAAGCAGAAAGAGGAATGATTCTTACATGATACCTCTTAACACAGGTGATTACATGGATCCAACACCTGATCCCCAAGATTGAAGATGGAAATGATTTTGGGGTAGCAATCCAGGTAAGAAAAGGGTAACTGAAGATACTTAGAGTAAGTGTTGTCTTTGCCTCCCGTGTCACCACAGGAGAAGGTGCTGGAGAGGGTGAATGCCGTCAAGACCAAAGTGGAAGCTTTCCAGACAACCATTTCCAAGTGAGGGCAGCTGGAGGACCAGCATTGGGGGCTCATTCCTGTGGTATTCCCTTGCTTCTGGCAGGTACTTCTCAGAACGTGGGGATGCTGTGGCCAAGGCCTCCAAGGAGACTCATGTAGTGAGTGGATAGTCCACCAGCCTTTTAGCTGGGGACTGACTCAGCTTTGCCTCCCACATTGCAGATGGATTACCGGGCCTTGGTGCATGAGCGAGATGAGGCAGCCTATGGGGAGCTCAGGGCCATGGTGCTGGACCTGAGGGCCTTCTATGTGAGTGTGGAGTAAGGCTTTAGGGGAGGTGGAACCTGACTCTTGCACTCTGGCCTTCTCCCAGGCTGAGCTTTATCATATCATCAGCAGCAACCTGGAGAAAATTGTCAACCCAAAGGGTGAAGAAAAGCCATCTATGTACTGAACCCGGGACTAGAAGGAAAATAAATGATCTATATGTTGTGTGGATTCCCTTCTGGCGTGTGTCATTCATTCAAAAA